GCACGTCTCCACATGTCATGATGAATGTGCGCTGAGGGTGCAGTCCTGGTGAGCAGGCTACCACCTCAGTTTGCCACGGCTGGTATGCATCTGTGAGCTCCGGAACATCCACATAGCTCTGCCGCCCACAGGAGCAGGTGCACCCACCTTCGAGAAAGTGGGAGAAACAGGTGTGGCGTCCCCACCGAGGGACCTTGAGCACTGGGCAGGCAGAGCCCCAGCGTCCCTTCTGTTGGGTGGTTGGAGGAGTAAGTTTAGGTTATAAGCATGTTTTCTGAACTCTGAAGTGCCACACGAATGTAAGGTCTCACTAAATTACAGATTCAGAAGCTGGGATTGAAAGCACACCACTGCTGGCTTTGGGGGGCAGACAGGTGACTGACAGTCTCGTCACAGTTTCTCAAGAGTCAGCCCTATTCAGGTCAGTGAGCGCAGGTCAGGGATGAGGTCGCTGCACTCTGCGTTCCCCAGTCCTGTATGCGGCGTCAGTTTTGGCAGTCCACGTGTCTCTCCTGTAGAGGATTAGAGGGGCCAGCCCCATGGGTCTGCAGGGTTGGCGCACCGTCTGGGGAAGACACTTGGAATGTGCTTTCGTTGGTGAGCCAGGTCAAGGAAACTTTGGGGAATGTTTGCAGAGAGCTGAGGATGGTTGTCTTGGGGCCTAAGTTTTTCTGACTTAAAAAGCACCTCCTATTTGGGGTCTGTGTGGTAGTGACCCTTTTTCTTTTTTACTTTTTTTTTCGAGACGGAGTCTCACTGCAATGCGCAGGCTGGAGTGCAGTGGTGCAATATCGGCTCACTGCAACCTCTCCTTCCCGGGTTCAAGCGATTCTCCTGCCTCAGCCTCCTGAGTAGCTGGGATTACAGGCGTGCACCACCACGCCCGGCTAATTTTTGTATTTTTACTAGAGATGGGGTTTCACCATGTTGGTCGGGCTGGTCTCAAACTCCTGACCTCGTGATTCTCCTGCCTTGGCCTCCGAAAGTGCTGGGATTACAGGTGTGAGCCACTGCGCCTGGCCTTTTTTTTTTTTTTTTTGAAATGGAGTCTTGCCTCATCGCCCAGGCTGGAGTGAAGTGGTATGATCTCAGCTCACTGCAACCTCTGCTTGCTGGGTTCAAGCAATTCTCCTGCTTCAGCCTCCACAGTAGCTGGGATTACAGGCACACACCACAATGTCCGGCTAATTTTTGTATTTTTAGTAGAGACAGGGTTTCACCATGTTGGCCAGGATGGTCTCGATCTCTTGACCTCGTGATCTGCCTGCTTCGGCCTCCCAAAGTGCTGGGATTACAGGCGTGAGCCACCGCACCTGGCTGGTAGTGGCCCTTTTTCAGGGGTTTACAGGTAAACTTTCCTTCCACTTTTTGAGATCTGGGGACATTACATGGGAGTTGGAGGCAAGTCTCGGAAGGCTGCTGGGCCTTGTCCTGGGCGCAGGCTTCTTAGGCCCACCTCAGGGTTGCCAAGGGGCAGGTGTGCAGATCCATAGGGACCAGCACCGGGGCTCTTCCAAGCAGGGCAAAGGTGTTAAGGGAACAGAGGAGAGCAGGGGGATTGGGGGCATCATGAGGATGGAGGGGGACAAGGCCAGATGGGGCTAAACCCAGTGGCCGGGTTTCCTTCTGAGTGCCCAGGATGTTCCTAGGGAGCCCTCAGTGAGGGGTGCCCTATTGTGGGTATGAAGGAGGAGCAGAGAGCAGGGTCGGGGCCAGAGAAGGGGCTAGTGCTGGCAGCATGGAGGCAGAGCCAGTGGAATTGGCCTGTGATTGGACAAGGAATGGGCTCAGAAAGCATCCTGGATAGCTGGGCATGGAGGTGCACTCACCTGTAGTCCCAGCCACTGGAGAAACTGGCGGGAGGATCGCTTGAGCCCAGGACTTCCAACCTGTAGTGTGCATGATCACACTTGTGAATAGACAGCGTACTCCAGCTAGGGAAACATAGTGAGACCCCTGTTTCTAAAGAAAAATGAAAGCCTCCTGGGTTTGGCTGAGTCCCTGGTGAATGGTGGAGCGGTCCTGAGAGCTGGGAAGACCTCTTTCTGGCACAGCAACCGGGGCAGAGGTGAGAGGAGAAGGGCCTCAGCAGTGTTCTGGCCTTTTGGGTTCATCCAAAACTTGCCGGTCCTGGGCCTGCTGGGAGAGGTCAGCCCCTTTCAGGTGAGCAGCTCTGGGGCCGGGTGACCCACGCCACCGTGTCGGGCACACAGTGGTGCTTCGTTTTCCTCACTCCTGGGGCCACAGCCTTCCTGCTGCGGTTCTGCCTGGTGGGTGGGTCCATGCTGCTTTGAGGAGGCAAGTGACCTAAGGCTTCCGGGACACTCTTTTGGCAACTTGGGCCTTGGAAGGACAGCAGAGCAGGTGTGCAGTGTTAGGACCTGTGGCTGAGCTGACCTAACAGCCTGCCTGGAGGCATCAGTCAGGCTCAAGTAGAACAGCAAGGCCCCCATCTTGGGGCTGTCGTCCAGGCACAGAGCGGTCAGCATCTACTGTCCTTCCTGGAGAAAAAAGGGAAAATGCATTTGTCATTTAAATGTTGGAATGGGCCAGGCACGGTGGCTCCTACCTGGAATCCCAGCACATTGGGAGGGCAAGGTTGGATCACATGAGGCCAGGAGTTTAAGACCATCCTGGCCAACATGGTGAAACCCCATCTGAAAAATACAAAAAATTAGCCACCTGTGGTGGCGGGTACCTGTGGTCCCAGTTACTTGGGAGGCTGAAGCATGAGAATTGCTTGAACCCAGGAGGTGGAGGTTGCAGTGACAGATTGCTCCACTGCACTCCAGCCTAGGTGACAGAGCGTAAGACTCTGTTTAAGGAAAAAAAAAAAAAAAAAAAAGGAATGGTTCTGAGAAGTCATTCCTTAAGTAAATAAATTGCCACCCCAGGTTGCCCTCTTGGGAGGGGACTCTGGAGGCCGCCCTCCACCCTTAGGCCAGGGCCTGTCAGTCCCTGCCTCCCTGGGCTGCCTCCTGGGGATCTCAGCCGACACCATGCCCCTGTCCTTCCTCCACCTCTTTCCCAGGTTGCTCTGCCTGCAGTCCACCTTCTAGGAGTGAGCCCCCCCACCCCCACTGGAAGTCCCTCTCTAGCTGTCCCCAGTTCCCTGAATCAAGACTGCTTCCCTGCCAGAGAGATGACCCCAATTCCTGCCTCCTCTCACTAGGCTCTCAGGGGCCGGGACTGGGGACAGAGCATACTTAGAGCTAGCCCTGGCCCTCGGGCTGCTTTTGGAAGGAGGAGCATGGCAGGCGAGCATCAGGTGACACGTGCCCCCACGGGGAGCGCAAGAAGGCACTGGAGGCTGTTGCGAAGGAGCAGTGGGTTTCGGGTCCTCATGACCGGCCCTGGTTCCGGGTGTGAGGCTGTGGAGACGCATGGGTCTGCCTTTCTCATCCGCAGCTTCCTGTTGCTACTTGGGAAGCTCCATGTTTGCTGTCCGGTTGTGTTTCGAGTCTGTTCTCTTGGGCGTCTGTGCCGTGGAAGTTCCTTGTGCTTGATAGGGCCAGCACGTGTGAACAATCTTCACTTCAGCTAGAAGCTTTGAAGTCTTTGGACTCAAGCTTTACCCAAACCGCTTATAAGGTTGGGGGGAACCGAGTGCCTGTCTCTCCCCGCTTTTTTTTTTGAGTGGAGTCTCGCTCTGTCACCCAGGCTGGAGCACAGTGGCGCGATCTTGGCTCACTGCAACCTCAGCCTCCTGAGTAGCTGGGACTACAGGCGCCCGCCGCCACGCCCGGCTAATTTTTTGTATTTTTAATAGAGACGGGGTTTCACCGTGTTAGCCAGGATGGTCCCGAACTCCTGATCTCATGATCTGCCCACCTCGGCCTCCCAAAGTGCTGAGATTACAGGCGTGAGAGTTGTAGTTCGTTGAGAGGGAGACAGACCTCGAGGAAATGCTTGGTGTGCCTGCCGGGTGACTGCTCGCTCTCCTTGTCTGCTCACTCTGCCCAGTGAATGGGTCTAGGCATCCTCATTGTTCCCTTCCTCTGTCCTCAACATCAGCCCAACCCTGACCAGGCCCCTTCCTGAGGTTCCCACACAACAGGGGCTCCATGTTCAGAAGGGGAGAGAGAAACCCACCTGGGGATGCTCTGTAAGGAGAGCAGAGCCCAGTGGAGTCTCTGCCCGGGACGCTGAGGGAGGAAGAGCTGCGGTTAATTCAAAAGGAAGGGTGAGGTGCAGGTATTGGCTGGATGATGCTCAGAGAAGCAGGAAGAGTGGGCATGGCACTGAGTGGCTGAGGCCATCACTGGTGGCCTTGGTGCTTAGGCAGAAGGAGAGGGCATGGTGCAGGGCGCTGAGGCCGTCTGTGGCTGCCTTGGTGGGGCTTACTGAGTTCTAGTGGACAGCAAGGTGCCAGGGCAGGGCTGGCACATGGAGGGCTCTGAAGGCCATGTGTATCGTCTGAAGTGAGGGAAACCCGTGGTAGCTAAAGGGAATGCACTAGCCAGCCCCAGGTGCGCCACATTCCTGCTCTAGGGGCTGGAGGGAAACCCGTGGTAGCTAAAGGGAATGCACTAGCCAGCCCCAGGTGTGCTACGTTCCGCTCTCGGGGCTGGAGGGGAACCCGTGGTAGCTAAAGGGAGTGCACTAGGCAGCCCCAGGTGTGCTACGTTCCCGCTCTCGGGGCTGGAGGGAAACCCGTGGTAGCTAAAGGGAATGCACTAGGCAGCCCCAGGTGTGCTACGTTCCCGCTCTCAGGGCTGGAGGGGAACCCGTGGTAGCTAAAGGGAGTGCACTAGCCAGCTCCAGGTGTGCTACGTTCCGCTCTCGGGGCTGGAGGGGAACCCGTGGTAGCTATAGGGAGTGCACTAGCCAGCCTCAGGTGTGCTACGTTCCCGCTCTCGGGGCTGGAGGGGAACCCGTGGTAGCTAAAGGGAGTGCACTAGCCAGCCTCAGGTGTGCTACGTTCCCGCTCTCGGGGCTGGAGGGGAATCCGTGGTAGCTATAGGGAGTGCACTAGCCAGCCTCAGATGTGCTACGTTCCCGCTCTCAGGGCTGGAGGGGAACCCGTGGTAGCTAAAGGGAGTGCACTAGCCAGCTCCAGGTGTGCTACATTCCCGCTCTCGGGGCTGGAGGGGAACCCGTGGTAGCTAAAGGGAGTGCACTAGCCAGCCCCAGGTGTGCTACATTCCCGCTCTAGGGGCTGGTCTGGCGGCATGGCTCTCTCCTGAGTGCCTTCAGAGCCTGAGTGCCAGCAGGCAGGCGTCTCCTGCCCAGTGGGTTTGGTAAGATATATTTCAGAAGGCATCCACCACTCTAAAACATGCTTATTGCAGGAACCATGGGGGAGACCAAAGGGCCTAGAGCCTTGAGAACCTCTGACCATTAGTGTTAACAGGAAGGCAGCCTGTTCCCCTAGCTGGGGAGGGGGTTGTGCGTGGCAGGAAGCCCGTGCGTCTGTGTCTCTTTGGAGCTGTGGGTTGGTTGTGTGGATGCCAGCTGTGTGGTCCCCAGCCTCACTGAGCCTGAGTTTCCATACTAGCGGCGGGAGATGGGACTAGAGGGTCTCCAAGGCTCCCTGAAGCTCTGCGATTCTGCTTCTCTGAGTCTTGACCGCAGGTCAGTGGGGACCCGGCCCCTCACCATCGCCTTGAGGTGTAACGTGCTGTGTGTTCTTCCTTAGGGCTTTGTTCGCGGGGGTCACAGCTCTCATGGCTGCAGCTAGCGTGACCCCCCCTGGCTCCCTGGAGTTGCTACAGCCCGGCTTCTCCAAGACCCTCCTGGGGACCAAGCTGGAAGCCAAGTACCTGTGCTCCGCCTGCAGAAACGTCCTCCGCAGGCCCTTCCAGGCGCAGTGTGGCCACCGGTACTGCTCCTTCTGCCTGGCCAGCATCCTCAGGTGCATGGGGCCTGCAGGCTGGGAGGAGGGGCGTGGGTTGTTTTTTGCCTTTTTTCCCCACTAGCTCTGGGCCTCAGAACTGTGCTGCCTGTGTTCACGAGGGCATATATGAAGAAGGCATTTCTATTTTAGAAAGCAGTTCGGTAAGTAAAATGTCTTGAAGCTAAAAATGTTGAGGTTTAACCCGAGGGATATTCCTCTCCCCAGGCCTTCCCAGATAATGCTGCCCGCAGGGAGGTGGAGAGCCTGCCGGCCGTCTGTCCCAGTGATGGATGCACCTGGAAGGGGACCCTGAAAGAATACGAGGTAAAGATGCCTGCGTGTGGCATGGTGACAGAGTTCTACTGACGCTTCCTCCTTTCGTTGCTAGAGCTGCCACGAAGGCCGCTGCCCGCTCATGCTGACCGAATGTCCCGCGTGCAAAGGCCTGGTCCGCCTTGGTGAAAAGGAGCGCCACCTGGAGCACGAGTGCCCGGAGAGAAGCCTGAGCTGCCGGCATTGCCGGGCACCCTGCTGCGGAGCAGACGTGAAGGTGCGTGGGGTGGAGCAGCAGCCTGTGTGGCTCACCCTCACACTCCTGATCCCTTCTTTTGAAGGCGCACCACGAGGTCTGCCCCAAGTTCCCCTTAACTTGTGACGGCTGCGGCAAGAAGAAGATCCCCCGGGAGAAGGTGAGTGTCCTTCACCTCCTTGGAGGACCGCAAAAGATGGCTCTGTGACGTCACTCCCTTGTAGTTTCAGGACCACGTCAAGACTTGTGGCAAGTGTCGAGTCCCTTGCAGATTCCACGCCATCGGCTGCCTCGAGACGGTGAGTCGGGGGGTCTGAGGTTGGGGGCCACCGAGCCAGCAGCCTCCCTGCCCTGTGTCCGCAGGTAGAGGGTGAGAAACAGCAGGAGCACGAGGTGCAGTGGCTGCGGGAGCACCTGGCCATGCTACTGAGCTCGGTGCTGGAGGCAAAGCCCCTCTTGGGAGACCAGAGCCACGCGGGGTCAGAGCTCCTGCAGAGGTGCGAGAGCCTGGAGAAGAAGACGGCCACTTTTGAGAACATTGTCTGCGTCCTGAACCGGGAGGTGGAGAGGGTGGCCATGACTGCCGAGGCCTGCAGCCGGCAGCACCGGCTGGACCAAGACAAGATTGAAGCCCTGAGTAGCAAGGTTTGTGCCTGCCGGGTGGCCAGCCATGAGGAGTAAGAGGGAAGGTGGTCTTGGCACCCGGCAGGTGCAGCAGCTGGAGAGGAGCATTGGCCTCAAGGACCTGGCGATGGCTGACTTGGAGCAGAAGGTCTTGGAGATGGAGGCATCCACCTACGATGGGGTCTTCATCTGGAAGATCTCAGACTTCGCCAGGAAGCGCCAGGAAGCTGTGGCTGGCCGCATACCCGCCATCTTCTCCCCAGGTGTGGTTCTAGGACCCCCACCTCACTGCAGCCAGCTCACCAGGCACCCCTCCTGCCTCCCCAGCCTTCTACACCAGCAGGTACGGCTACAAGATGTGTCTGCGTATCTACCTGAACGGCGACGGCACCGGGCGAGGAACACACCTGTCCCTCTTCTTTGTGGTGATGAAGGGCCCGAATGACGCCCTGCTGCGGTGGCCCTTCAACCAGAAGGTGAGGCCGTCCCTGCAGGCTTCGCTAGGGCCCTGTGTCCCCTCCCTGGGGCTCTCTCCTCCAGGTGACCTTAATGCTGCTCGACCAGAATAACCGGGAGCACGTGATTGACGCCTTCAGGCCCGACGTGACTTCATCCTCTTTTCAGAGGCCAGTCAACGACATGAACATCGCAAGCGGCTGCCCCCTCTTCTGCCCCGTCTCCAAGATGGAGGCAAAGAATTCCTACGTGCGGGACGATGCCATCTTCATCAAGGCCATTGTGGACCTGACAGGGCTCTAACTGCCCCCTACTGGTGTCTGGGGGTTGGGGGCAGCCAGGCACAGCCGGCTCACGGAGGGGCCACCACGCTGGGCCAGGGTCTCACTGTACAAGTGGGCAGGGGCCGCGCTTGGGCGCTTGGGAGGGTGTCGGCCTGCAGCCAAGTTCACTGTCACGGGGGAAGGAGCCACCAGCCAGTCCTCAGATTTCAGAGACTGCGGAGGGGCTTGGCAGACGGTCTTAGCCAAGGGCTGTGGTGGCATTGGCCGAGGGTCTTCGGGTGCTTCCCAGCACAAGCTGCCCTTGCTGTCCTGTGCAGTGAAGGGAGAGGCCCTGGGTGGGGGACACTCAGAGTGGGAGCACATCCCAGCAGTGCCCATGTAGCAGGAGCACAGTGGATGGCCTTGTGTCCCTCGGGCATGACAGGCAGAAACGAGGGCTGCTCCAGGAGAAGGGCCTCCTGCTGGCCAGAGCAAGGAAGGCTGAGCAGCTTGGTTCTCCCCTCTGGCCCCTGGAGAGAAGGGAGCATTCCTAGACCCCTGGGTGCTTGTCTGCACAGAGCTCTGGTCTGTGCCACCTTGGCCAGGCTGGCTGTGGGAGAGGGTCTGGTCCCACGCCGCCTCTGCTCAGACCACTGTGTGGGAGGTGCACAGCACAGCCTGCGGGTAAAGTGTGAGAGCTTGCCATCCAGCTCACGAAGACAGAGTTATTAAACCATTCAAATCTCTGTGGTCAGTGGCATCCATTTGATTCCAGGTT